AGCCTGGCCAACATGGCAAAACCCTATCTCTACTAAAAATACAAAAGTTAGCTATACATGTTGGTGCATGACTGTAATCCCAGCTACTCTGGTGGCTGAGACTGGAGAATTGCTTGAACATGGGAAGCAGAGCTTGCAGTGAGCACAGCTCACACCACTGCCCTTCAGCCTGAGTGACTCACTAAAACTCCATCTCCAAAGGAAAAAAAAAAAAGTTGTCAGTATTACCCATGATGATATAAAAACGTAATGTAATTTTCATCTAAATCCCAATGGTATTTTTTTTGCAGAATTTTTGTGTATAATTCTAAAAGTTGTTTAGGAACTGTGACTAGGCAAACACCCTTTAAAAAGGACAAAGAGTTATTACATTTTCTGATTTAAAATCATGATACAAAGCTACAAAAATAAAAACAATATGGTATTGCCACAAAAACGGATACATAGATGATGAAACAGAATAGACATCCTGGAAATAAACCCTCGCATACGTGATAAAATAATCTTCCATATGCTTTCCATGACCATGCAATAGAAAAATAAGTATCTCTTTAACAAAGAATTTTCAAAATTGAATGTTTACAGAGCAAAAATAAAGTTGGATGCTTCTTTTGTATTATATATAAAAAGAAAAGTTGTTTTTTAATGGATTTAATGCTTAAACATAAAAACTAATAAAATTCTTAGAAGTAAACATAGGGGAAAATTTTATGACATAAGTCTTAAAACTTTGCTTAAGTATGACATCAAATTCATAAGAAACAAGGAAAAGAACAAAAAAGAAAGGAACTACATTAACCTTCAAGTATTCTACACATCAAGGAAAACATTTAGTGGCATACAAATGTCACCTAATAAGTGGGTGAAACCTGGGCATGCTGGCTCATGCCTATAATTCTAGAAATTTAGGAGGCCAAGTCAGAACGATCATTTGAGGCCAAAAGTTTGAGACTAGCCATGAAAATATATCAAGACCCTGTCTTGTATAGGGTAATATATGTGCATACATACATACATATGACAAAAAAGTGTAAAAATATTTTCTAATCACATATTTGGTAGGTGTTAATTTCCAAAAGATATAAACTTCTAAAATTCAACAACAACAAAATGTTAATAACTTGATTTAGAATGGTAAATGTTTGAAATGACCTTTCTCCAAAGAAGACATAGAAATGACTAGGTATTTAAAAGGATACTCGTCCGATATATCCTCCTTTCTCCAAAGAAGACATAGAAATGACTAGGTATTTAAAAGGATACTCGTCCGAGGGCAGGACTATGGGAGGCTGCCCTGTACGGAAAAGAAGAAGAAATGGCAGTAAAGAGGGCAACCATCATTCCACCCAGCCCAAAAGGAATAAGAGAAACCCTATCTTTCAGGATTCTCAAGACACAGTTTTCATGGAGTGATAATGAAAGGAGCAACAGCCGCCTTAATATCCCAGAGAGAGCAGGTGGACCAGAAGGCAACTTAAACCAGATTGTTACTGAACCCAATGCAAACTTTCCCCAGTTCTTGCATGAGGGGTATGTACCATGCCAAGGTCTTTACTCCCATATCAACCAGACCTTGAAGGAGGCTCACTTCAACAGCCTGCAGCAGTGAGGGCAAGCTCCAACATGATGAATTAGGACTTCCTTATTCCAACCTAAACTGTGTTTATAAAAGTAATTGCATACACACCAAAAAAAAAGTCTATTGGTTTTTAAGACTAAATTTTAAGTAACAAGTTAATGGGCAGTTGTTTAATTGGGGTTTTACTTC